AAGTTTATATAATTTAATTTGTGATATGTCTTGTGTTTTTGTTTTGTTTGGGGCAGGTGCCCGAGGCCCTTGTCATCTTCATTGACTCCAGCTCATGGCTTGTATTTAACAACGAGCTCAGAAAAATTCCTAAAAATTTAATTACTGAGTCTCCAGAGCTCTAATGAGCTGGCTCCAGCACACAATTGCTCCTTTCTTTCATTCAACAATTTGACAAGTCCTGATGGCTCTACATTCAAAACATGTAAATTGGCCGGGCGCGGTGGCTCACGCCTGTAATCCCAGCTCTTTGGGAGGCCGAGGCGGGTGGATGACGAGGTCAGGAGATCGAGATCATCCTGGCTAACACGGTGAAACCCCGTCTCTACTAAAAATACAAAAAATTAGCCAGGCGTGGTGGTGGGTGCCTGTAGTCCCAGCTACTCGGGAGGCTGAGGCAGGAGAATGGCGTGAACCCGGGAGGCGGAGCTTGCAGTGAGCCGAGATAGCACCACTGCACTCCAGCCTGGGCGACGGAGCGAGACTCCGTCTAAAAAAAAACAAAAACAAAAAAACAAAAAACCGTATATCTTGAATCTGATCACTTTTCGCTTAGATAGTACTGTAATATAGTAATAGATAATGCTAGAAAAAATAATTAAAGCTATAGATATCATCTATTGTAGGTTTACTGATTGTCAGGCACTATGGCGACTCTCTGGAATGGTTCATTCCTCGCAAATGAATAGATAGGAGATATCTACTATCAGGAACTACAAACACAGTCTCCGTGCTGTGATCCGCTTTCACAGGGAATTTTGTCTGGGATTCAAGTAGCGGCAAGTAACCCTTTTTCGCCCTCCATCTCTGCTCAGGGGTGAGCCCTGGCAGCGCTCCTACCTGGGACCTACATTGGCTTAGTAAGATGGGCCGGCGCCCACCCCAGCCCTCGCGCATGCGCATAAAAGCCCACTCCCGGGGGCGGGGCCTGAGCTAGCTGGGCGGGGCCTGAAGGAGCCGGGAGCTCCTGCAGCTTCATCGCGTTACTAAGAGACGCGAGGGTCGCGAAGGGCACAACACTTGGCCTCTCGCTGGCCCTGCTCGCGGATCCCGAGTAGAGAACGCAAGCACCCACGCCCGCCTGCAAGCTCCCGGGCGCCCCCGGCCTCTCCTGCTCGGCGGAACGAGGATAACCCAGTAGAGCCGGACCCAGGGGTGGGTGGATGCGTCGCTGGAGGCGAGGGCCCTTATCCATTAATGTTGTTTTAACATCTTTCAGATATTATTGATAATAAGGCCTCTGTAACCATGGCTAGTTCTGACGTAAAACCAAAATCAGTAAGTCATGCCAAAAAATGGTCAGAAGAGATAGAAAATCTGTACAGATTTCAACAAGCAGGATATCGGGATGAAACCGAATATAGACAAGTGAAACAAGTTTCTATGGTAAGATTTCTGTCTCTACAAACCTCAACTCGGTAACGTTTGTACTCTGGTTCTTGATGTGCAGGTAGATCGTTGGCCGGAGACAGGATATGTGAAGAAACTTCAGAGAAGGGACAATACGTTCTATTACTACAACAAACAGAGGGAATGTGATGACAAAGAAGTCCACAAAGTGAAAATTTATGCTTACTAGCCTGTCTTCTTTGTATTACTTGTCAATTATATTTTAAGTATTCATCATTTCCTTCTACATCATGTGTTTGTCATTTGATGAAATAATTCAAGATGCAGTCTGCAGTTTAATGTTTTGTGAAACACAAAAGCCATGAGAATTGGTATCTGCTAATCACCTTGTCCTGTTCTAAGAACTGGCTGCAGATGCATTAAAGTTGTACTTTCTTGGTCCTGCTCTTTTTGTCCATTTTATTTTATTTTGAGACA